TCTGCAAGGCCGCGGAGGGAGGAGGGTCCAGACGCAAGCCCTTATTTCTGATCTGGACGTCTGCGAGGGTCTGACCCGGCTAGTCGTCCCCGAGGTGCGTGAGTGCGAGGGTGTGGGACACGGCCGGATCGTCCTAGGGCCCCGTGGATTAGCAAGGCACCGGGACCACTGGAGAGGGCTTAACGGGATAGCAGGGAGAGGGCGGGCTCGGGAAGAGCACCCTTTAGGCGAGGGGTTCTCGGGGAACCGACCGGCGTGTCCCAGCCCCAGGCCCGGTCCAAGATTCGCCGGCTCCGCCGCTGCCTCCGCACCCAGGCGGACCCCACCGCACCGCGCCCGGCTTTCCAGCGCTGCCCGAACCCCCGCCCAGCCCACGAGGCAGGGATTCTGTGGTCCTCACTGAGTCATCTGGACCAGAACTAGACTAGCCCAAGGTCACCGGGCGTTCCTGGCGAGGCCAGGGCCGCGCCGCGCCGCCCCTGGTGCATCCCGGGAGCCGCGCCGGTCTGCGGCACCTGGGCGGCGGACAGGGGCGCGGGCGAGGCGGGCGGGGCGGGCGGGCAGCGGACACCGGTCAGAGAGGCGGAACTCCCTGCCGCCAGCCGTGTAGTTTGCCTCGCGGGCGGCGGCGCGGCCTCCTGCCGGCCTAGCCCTACGCCCGACCACAACGCCCAGAAGGCCGCGCGGCGCGGGCGGGACCTGCGGCGACGAGCGAGGCGGTGACATCACCGCCGCATCCAGCTCCCTGGCCCCAGCTCCTCCCAGCGCCCGGGCCCTCGGCCTCGCAAGGCCTGACGGGAATCGTGGTCCACCCCCGGGTACCCCCAGCTGCTGCACGGGCAGCACGGACTTCAGTTCCCGGCGTGTCCTGCGCGCCGAGGCACGTTAACGGCAGGAGGGGGTGGGCAAGCAAAGGGAAAAGCAGAGCCGGGGGGCGGAGTAAGGCGGGGTGGGGGTGGGGGGTGGGGGCCCACACCCCTCCCCCTCCCCGCTGCTCCTTCCCCCTCCCCCGACGTAAACTGGGATCCCTTTCCCCTTGTGTCCGCCATATTGGACTCTAACTCTGGTCAGCCGCGGCGCCGGGACTGTGGACTCGCGGTTCCTCCCGCCCAGCGGCCTGCCCCGCAGCTCCCGCCCGCCCCAGCCCTCCCCGACCCGGACGCGACCCCGCGCAGCGCCCCCCGGCTGGCCGGAGCGCCCGCCGCCGCGGCCGCCTCAGCCTCCCCGCCTTCCCCGCCCTCCGCCGCCGCCCGCGGCCCCCGCGCCCGCTCTGCGCCCCTCTCCCCGCCCGCCATGAGCCCAGCCGACGCCAAGCGCGGGGCCAAGCGCCGGAAGAACAAGCGGGGCGGCGGCGGCGGCTCGGGCGGGGGTAACGGCGGCGCGAGCAGCGGCAAGGCCGGCCCGGCGGCGGCGCTGCGCGGTTCCCAGGCCGCGGGCCTGGCGGCCCCGGGCAGCGCGGCAGGCCTGGTGGGCGGCGCGGCGGCGGCCAACGGGCCTCTCGGCGCGGGCGCGAGCGCGGGCGGCGCCGCCCCCGGAGGCTACTTCGAGGTAAGCGGCGGCAGCGGGCAGGGGTCGATGGCTTTGAAAATAGAATTTTTTTTTTCTATTCCAGACTCCTTTTAGTTTTGGCATGAATCATAGGACACCACCCTACCCTGCTGGGGATTATTGTCTTCTGTGCAGAAGTGAACGGAAAGACTCATCATTCTTAGAGAGTGGAATTAAGACTGCGAGCAAATTGGCCCTTTCCATGGCTCCCAAGGGCAACAGCGTGCTGCACCTGCCACTGTGGGTGTGCCCGGACTGCCGCAGGACCGTGGAGAAGGAGGAGAGGCATGGCGGCCTTGACCAGCCAGTGGTGAGTGGCTGCCAGCACAGGCAGCGCAGGGCAACTGGTCTATTCTGTTCTCTTTTTAAAACAGAGCCAAGATTTTCTTCTTCACTCCTCGCTTGGTGGCTCCCAGCCAGAGGCCGGCAGTGGTGGGAGGCTCGCTCTGGGTGCACAGACGCTGCCTTCAGACACCGCATGCTCGTGCGAGGCCTGCAGTGAGCGCAGGTATGTGACGTGTGTGCCACGTTGCTCACACCTGACTTTCTAACCTTCCTGTGTTGTCTCACAGAGAAATTTCGGCAGAGGCGGACCGGGAACCTCAGCAGCTGCAGAACTACTGGTCAGAAGTGCGCTACACGGTGCGCTGCATCTACCGCCAGGCAGGAACCCCGCTGGCAGATGACCAGGACCAGTCTCTGGTGCCTGACAAGGAGGGAGTGAAGGAGCTCGTGGATAGGTACATACTGCCCTTTCCTGTTGTGGCCCCATGGCAGGCCCTGGTGACCCTCTTCTCTGTGCAGGCTCTGCGAGAGGGACCCCTACCAGCTGTACCAGCGTCTGGAACAGCAAGCTCGAGAGTATGTGCTGGAGATGAAGGTCCGCCTGCTCCGGCAGCTGTCGGCTGCGGCCAAGGTGAAGGCACCATCTGGCCTGCAGGGCCCGCCGCAAGCGCACCAGTTCATCTCCCTCCTGCTTGAGGAGTACGGCGCCCTCTGCCAGGCCGCACGCTCCATCAGCACCTTCCTTGGCACTCTGGTAAGAGAGAAAACGTGTTTTTCTTTCTGTTTCTTCTGTTTATCTTTTACTTTTTCTTAACCAGGAAAATGAACACTTGAAAAAGTTCCAAGTGACGTGGGAACTGCATAATAAACACCTGTTTGAAAATCTGGTCTTTTCGGAGCCACTTCTTCAGAGCAACTTGCCCGCACTGGTGTCACAGATCAGGTATTTTGCCTTAACCCGTATGTGTCTTTGTGTTTCCTTTGTTACAAGGCCTTCTCTCTCCTAGGCTAGGAACCACCACACACGACACCTGCAGTGAGGACACATACAGTACCTTGCTGCAGAGGTACCAGCGTTCCGAGGAGGAGCTGCGCAGAGTCGCCGAGGAGTGGCTGGAGTGCCAGAAGAGGATCGACGCCTATGTCGACGAGCAGGTGAGTGCCACCCGGGACCACCGCACCCCGCGTAATTCATGTTTTTGTCTGTTTTTGCAACCAGAGACTTTCCTGCTGTGGCTTGTCACTGACCAGCGACTTCTTAGCCTGGACTACTGTGAGAGCAGGGTCTGGATGCCAGGTGGGGAGGGCAGAGTCTCCTGCTGCAGCAGCAGCATTTGTCCCCTTTTTTTGGCTTCCACTAGGACCTTCAGACCAGTGTGAATAAGAGCATTGATACTGGCACCCTTGTCCAGTCCTGGCTTCGAGGGGCTGCTGTGAGTGTTTCACCATGAAGTTTGATGCTTGCTTTTTTTTCTGTTTTTTACATCCCCTTACTAGATGACAATGAAAACCAAGCAGCGCATGTTAACAGAAGACTGGGAGCTTTTTAAACAAAGAAGATTCATTGAAGAACAGGTAAGCTTGTCAATAAGAGAGGCAATTAAAGGGCAAGATTAAAGCATTTTAAAATTTCCTCTAGTTAACCAATAAGAAAGCAGTTACTGGCGAGAACAACTTCACAGACACCATGAGGCACATGTTATCGTCCCGGCTGAGCATGCCCGACTGCCCCAACTGCAACTACAGGAGAAGGTAAGGCTGGGTTGTGGTGTCAGCACGACTGGTGGCTTGGTAACTGTCCTTAATTCCTGATCAGATGTGCTTGCGATGACTGCAGTCTCTCACACATCCTCACGTGTGGTATCATGGACCCCCCCGTCACTGATGACATCCACATTCACCAGCTCCCACTTCAAGTGGATCCTGCTCCTGACTATCTTGCTGAGAGGAGCCCGCCCAGTGTGTCATCTGCAAGCTCGGGGTCCGGCTCCAGCTCTCCCATCACAATTCAGCAGCACCCCAGGCTCATCCTCACAGACAGTGGCTCGGCACCAACTTTGTAAGTTGTGACTTTGTAATAAAGTTTCCGAAGACCTCACAGTGACCATCTCTGCTTGTGTCAGTTGTAGTGATGATGAAGATGTTGCACCATTGTCAGCCAAATTTGCTGATATTTATCCATTGAGTAATTATGATGATACCGAGGTGGTGGCCAACATGAATGGAATCCACAGCGAATTGAATGGTGGCGGGGAAAACATGGCCCTGAAGGATGAGGTATGGACATGGCTTCTTCGTAGCAACAATAAAAAGTGCAAATTACAAAAGATTGTCTTTAAAGTCTCCTCAGATAAGCAGTACCAGCAGTAGTTCCTCAGAAGCTGATGATGAAGAAGCGGACGGCGAGAGTAGTGGGGAGCCCCCAGGGGCCCCGAAGGAAGATGGAGTGCTGGGAAGCAGGAGCCCCAGGACAGAGGAGAGCAAAGCAGACAGTCCACCCCCATCCTACCCAACACAGCAGGTAGGACTTTGCTTGCTGTTTTGCCAAGGATCTAAATAGGTATGTTTTTTTTCTTTCCTCTTAGGCTGAACAAGCTCCAAACACTTGTGAATGTCATGTTTGTAAGCAGGAAGCTTCTGGACTGACACCATCTGCAATGACAGCCGGAGCCCTTCCTCCTGGCCATCAGTTCTTGAGCCCAGAGAAGCCCACACACCCTGCACTGCACCTTTACCCTCACATCCATGGACATGTGCCTTTGCACACTGTTCCACACCTGCCACGCCCTCTCATCCACCCCACCTTGTATGCAACGCCCCCCTTCACACACAGTAAGGTAAGTCAGGGCAAAAAGGGTCTGAAAGCTCATTGATATGTGATTAGAAAATTTTTTTTTGTAGGCTTTACCGCCAGCACCTGTTCAGAATCACACAAATAAGCATCAGGTATTCAATGCATCTCTTCAAGACCATATTTATCCGAGCTGTTTTGGGAATACTCCAGAGTGGAATAGTTCTAAATTTATAAGTCTTTGGGGATCAGAAGTGATGAATGATAAGAACTGGAATCCTGGCACTTTCTTGCCAGATACAATTTCTGGTAAGGAATTTGTTAAAACTTTCTTGAAGTTTAGAAGCCTTAATTTTCCTGTTCTTCTTTGAAGGGAGTGAAATATTAGGGCCAACACTCTCAGAAACAAGACCGGAAGCCCTTCCACCTCCATCTAGCAATGAAACACCTGCAGTCTCGGATAGTAAAGAGAAAAAGAATGCTGCAAAAAAGAAATGTTTATACAATTTCCAAGATGCTTTCATGGAAGCAAATAAAGTTGTCATGGCCACGTCATCAGCCACGTCCTCTGTGTCCTGCACAGCTACCACAGTGCAGTCCAGCAACAGCCAGTTCAGAGTGTCATCCAAGAGACCTCCTTCAGTAGGTAAGGCTTGAAGGCTCACTGGCCCTCGGGGTCTTGGCAGTGACTCTCGCCTCTCTAAATGCAGGTGACGTGTTTCATGGCATCAGCAAGGAGGACCACAGACACTCGGCCCCAGCCGCCCCGAGGAATAGCCCCACGGGCTTGGCCCCCCTCCCAGCGCTCTCGCCTGCTGCGCTGTCACCTGCTGCGCTCTCACCTGCCTCCACACCTCACCTTGCAAATCTTGCAGCCCCATCATTCCCCAAAACAGCAACCACAACTCCTGGGTTTGTGGACACACGCAAGAGTTTCTGTCCTGCACCCCTACCCCCGGCCACAGATGGCTCCATTAGCGCCCCTCCAAGTGTCTGCAGGTGAGCCAAGTCCTGACTGGGGACGTGGGAGCACTTGCTGATGAGCTTGTATGCGGTTTTGCAGTGACCCTGACTGCGAAGGGCACCGCTGCGAGAATGGTGTCTACGACCCACAGCAGGATGATGGGGACGAGAGTGCAGATGAGGACAGCTGCTCTGAGCACAGCTCCAGCACCTCGACCTCCACCAACCAGAAGGAGGGCAAGTACTGCGACTGCTGCTACTGCGAATTCTTTGGGCACGGCGGGGTGAGTGCATGAGGTCAGCGCATCATGATGTGAAACTTAAGCATAACTTTGTTGTTTTTCTCAGCCTCCAGCTGCACCAACAAGTAGAAATTATGCAGAAATGAGGGAAAAGCTTCGCTTACGGCTGACCAAGAGGAAAGAGGAGCAACCTAAAAAAATGGACCAGATCTCAGAAAGGGAAAGCGTCGTTGACCATCGGAGGGTGGAGGATTTGTTGCAGTTTATAAATAGCTCCGAAACCAAACCAGTGAGCAGCACGCGTGCAGCGAAGCGAGCAAGGCATAAGCAAAGGAAGGCAAGTGACAGTTCTCAGCACCTGGAGGCGCCAGTCTTAAATTGCCTTCTTTTTGCATTGGCAGCTGGAGGAGAAAGCTCGCCTAGAAGCAGAGGCCAGGGCCCGGGAGCACCTGCACCTCCAGGAGGAGCAGAGGCGGCGGGAGGAGGAGGAGGATGAGGAAGAAGAGGAGGATCGTTTCAAGGAGGAATTTCAGCGGCTTCAGGAGCTTCAGAAGCTAAGAGCTGTAAAAAAGAAGAAGAAGGAGAGGCCAAGTAAAGACTGCCCCAAGTTGGACATGCTCACTAGAAATTTCCAGGCAGCAACAGAGTCTGTTCCTAACTCTGGAAACATCCACAATGGCTCACTAGAGCAAACTGAAGAACCAGAAACCTCTTCTCACTCCCCATCCAGGCATATGAACCACTCAGAGCCCAGGCCAGGGCTAGGGGCTGATGGGGATGCTGCAGACCCCGTCGACACCAGAGACTCCAAATTTCTCCTCCCCAAGGAGGTGAATGGGAAGCAGCATGAGCCACTCTCTTTTTTCTTCGACATCATGCAGCACCATAAAGAAGGAAATGGCAAGCAGAAGCTGAGGCAGACCAGCAAGGCCAGCAGCGAGCCAGCGAGGAGGCCCACAGAGCCCCCCAAGGCCACAGAGGGGCAGTCCAAGCCCCGGGCCCAGACTGAGTCAAAGGCTAAGGTGGTCGACCTCATGTCCATCACAGAGCAGAAAAGAGAGGAGAGAAAAGTCAACAGTAATAACAATAACAAAAAGCAGCTGAACCACATCAAGGACGAAAAGTCAAACCCAACCCCTATGGAGCCCACCTCTCCCGGTGAGCATCAGCAGAACAGCAAGCTGGTGCTGGCAGAGTCCCCTCAGCCAAAGGGCAAGAACAAGAAAAATAAGAAGAAGAAAGGAGACAGAGTCAACAATTCAATTGGTAAATACAGAATAGCGGGAAGGTATTTCTGAATTTGACTTGCTGCTTCTCTTTTGTTTTACAGATGATGTCTTTCTACCTAAAGATATTGACCTAGACAGTGTGGATATGGATGAGACAGAGAGGGAAGTGGAATATTTCAAAAGGTAAATGTGGAGGCTGTGTCTGAAACCGTGGTTTCAGTGACTGTTTGGCTTTTTGTCTTTGCAGGTTCTGCTTGGATTCTGCTAGACAGACCCGACAAAGACTGTCTATCAACTGGTCCAATTTTAGCTTGAAAAAAGCCACCTTTGCTGCCCACTGAATGAGGACTCCCTGGAGAGGGACACGCGAGAGGCAGGCCAGGCTGCACCACCCCAAGAGCCACGCCCCTCGCTGGCGCCCCAGAGCCGTGGTGCTTGCCAAGGGCTGTGCGGAGCTGGTGCTGCCTGAAACCCCAGACCGAGAAGTTGATGCTCGGCCCACGCCGTTAGCTCGTGTGCGTGTAGTCTGTGCGTGAGACTCCTTCGATTGTAGCTCTGTGCTGTCGGATTGGAACAGTAGTTCCCGCCAAGTCCTCCCACCACCGCGGCCTCGGAGGCCTGGGCCGTGGCCAGATAGGAGTTTGCATCATCCACGTGGCTCCGTTGCCTCTGCATTGCGCCCTGTCCTGTCATGTGTCCTCACCGGGGTATCGGCCGTCACTCAGCTCTCCTGTGCCCCTGCGTCTCACCCTAGGCGGGCTGGGCGGGGCAGGCCTCCTTTGTTCTCCACAATCTACTGTCTCCGAGTGTACACGTTGCGCTGTTTGTGTTTGATCCCCCTGACTTGTAGCCAGCTTGTGTAAGATCCCTTGCAGAACGAGAAAGTTAAAAACAAGCCCACCCAGTACTCACACCATCAAGTCTGTTATAGAGTGTACGACTGTATTAACACGGAGGCCTGCCTGGCTACTTTTTTAACATATTGTTAAGTAATATTAAAATCATGTCTTTCTTTTTGAAAGATGGAATACATTAGTACAGCAGGAGACCTCGGCTGCTTCTTTCTGCTGGGGGAGTG